ATGTATACAAATTTTAAATATGGTAGGCAAAGGAAAAGAAGTCATAAAAATACATATGAGTAAATGTGGAGAATCACTATGCTATAAAAATTGTGATTTTTTAATGATTTGGGTTTTGGGTGATTATTGATTAGATATTCTTTTAACTTTGGTCGACTCATTTTCTAGGCAATGTTAGGGTATACAGGTAAAAATGTCAGGTAGAAAATGAAAATAGGGGGTTGCAGATATGGAGTTAAGAATACTTCAAATAATAGGCTAGTTTAAAGCCGTGGAAATAGAAACGTTAAATAAAAAGTTGGGGAAAAAAGTTTAAAGGCATAATTCTGGTAAATACTCACTTTTTGGAGCAGAAGAAAGATGAAGAACTAACAAGCCAATGATGGCAATACTGCTAGAGTTTGGCATGTCAGAGAAATCATAAAGGAAAATGTTTTAAGTGAGAGGCTGAATTTAACAAGCTATAGAGATATAGAGAAATAGTGTAAAGAATATGCACATACATTTTTATTACTTTAGTAAATAAAACGGTTCAGGCAATTTGACATTTATTGAATAAAGAAAAGCAAAAATTTAACAATAAGAACACAAGAAGATAAAATGTAGAAAAGTTAGAATTATATGCTCACCTCAGAGTAATATATACCAGTGTTTCTGGTGACCAAATAAATATTAATGCATTTCTTCCACACGAAACTATGGAGGACAGTTTACATTTCTGATATCCATGACATACAGGTCATACTTAAATTTATTATTAATTGATACGATATTTGAAATATTGGGAAGAAATTCCTTTCCTTATGAAGAAGAAATCCCTAGCTGAAACTAATGTAAGGAGCCAGACAGTATGAATGCCTCTGCAATTGATAAAGTTAAGGATTTACTATTAAATTATGATAAAGAAATAGAAAGTGCATAGAAGAACCCAGATATTGCGGAAGTAATTCATGTAATCATTACCTTTTGAAGCCACATGATGTCGCTGTCTACCAAGAAGTTCTGGTTGGTCAATGTTCAAAGTCTTTTCTCTGACAGCATCTGTCTCTAAAGGCCGAACAACGGGAGATGCAGCGGAATTGGATTAAAAGACTCTGAAAGTACAGTCGTTCATCTTTATATTAAGATAATATTTTCTGATAGGAAACGACTATTTAACATGGATTATCACTGGCGAGGAGAGCTGGGATCCTGGCGACTACTACTCTTGCTTCTGCTCCTCGCAGCCTGGAAGGTGGGGAGCGGCCAGCTCCACTACTCCGTCCCCGAGGAGGCCAAACACGGCACCTTCGTGGGCCGGATCGCGCAGGACCTGGGGCTGGAGCTGGCGGAGCTGGTGCCGCGCCTGTTCCGGGTGGCGTCCAAAAGACACCGGGACCTTCTGGAGGTAAGTCTGCAGAATGGCATTTTGTTTGTGAATTCTCGGATCGACCGCGAGGAGCTGTGCGGGCGGAGCGCGGAGTGCAGCATCCACCTGGAGGTGATCGTGGACAGGCCGCTGCAGGTTTTCCATGTGGACGTGGAGGTGAAGGATGTTAATGACAACCCGCCAGTGTTCCGGGTAAAAGACCAAAAGCTGTTTGTTTCAGAATCCAGAATGCCAGACTCTCGGTTTCCGCTAGAGGGCGCGTCCGATGCAGATGTTGGAGCTAACTCCGTGTTAACCTACAGGCTTAGCTCTCATGATTACTTCATGCTAGATGTGAATTCAAAGAACGATGAGAATAAACTGGTTGAGCTCGTATTAAGAAAATCCTTGGACAGAGAGGACGCTCCTGCGCACCACTTATTCCTGACAGCCACAGATGGGGGCAAACCTGAGCTCACAGGCACTGTTCAGCTGCTGGTCACAGTGCTGGATGTGAATGATAATGCTCCCACTTTCGAACAGTCTGAATACGAAGTAAGAATATTCGAAAACGCAGACAACGGAACAACAGTTATCAAACTGAATGCTTCTGATCCGGATGAAGGAGCCAATGGGGCAATTTCATATTCTTTTAATAGCCTTGTTGAAACTATGGTTATTGACCACTTTAGCATAGATCGAAATACGGGAGAAATAGTGATTCGGGGTAATTTGGATTTTGAACAAGAAAACTTATACAAAATCCTCATTGACGCCACGGACAAAGGCCATCCTCCCATGGCGGGTCATTGCACCGTTTTAGTGAGAATTTTGGATAAAAATGATAACGTCCCTGAGATAGCACTGACTTCCTTATCCTTGCCTGTACGTGAAGACGCTCAATTTGGTACTGTCATCGCCCTAATTAGCGTGAACGACCTCGATTCAGGTGCCAACGGGCAGGTGACCTGCTCCCTGATGCCCCATGTCCCCTTCAAGCTGGTGTCCACCTTCAAGAATTACTACTCGTTGGTGCTGGACAGCGCCCTGGACCGCGAGAGAGTGTCGGCCTATGAGTTGGTGGTAACCGCGCGGGACGGGGGCTCGCCTTCGCTGTGGGCCACCGCCAGCTTGTCTGTGGAGGTGGCCGACGTGAACGACAATGCTCCGGCGTTCGCGCAGCCCGAGTACACGGTGTTCGTGAAGGAGAACAACCCGCCGGGCTGCCACATCTTCACGGTGTCTGCGCGAGACGCGGACGCGCAGGAGAACGCGCTGGTGTCCTACTCGCTTGTGGAGCGGCGGGTGGGCGAGCGCTCGCTGTCGAGCTACATTTCGGTGCACACGGAGAGCGGCAAGGTGTACGCGCTGCAGCCGCTGGACCACGAGGAGCTAGAGCTGCTGCAGTTCCAGGTGAGCGCGCGCGACGCGGGCGTGCCGCCTCTGGGCAGCAACGTGACGCTGCAGGTGTTCGTGCTGGACGAGAATGACAACGCGCCGGCACTGCTGGAGCCTCGGGTGGGTGGCACTGGTGGCGCAGCGAGCAAGCTGGTGCCGCGGTCTGTGGGCGCGGGCCACGTGGTAGCGAAGGTGCGCGCAGTGGACGCCGACTCGGGCTACAACGCGTGGCTTTCGTATGAGCTGCAGCCAGCTGCAAGCAGCCCTCGCATCCCGTTCCGCGTGGGGCTGTACACGGGCGAGATCAGCACCACTCGTGTCCTGGACGAAGCGGACTCTCCGCGCCACCGTCTGCTGGTCCTGGTGAAGGATCATGGTGAACCTGCGCTGACCGCCACGGCCACGGTTCTGGTGTCGCTGGTGGAGAGCGGCCAGGCTCCAAAAGCGTCATCGAGGCAGTCGGCTGGCGTTTTGGGTCCGGAAGCGGCGCTGGTGGATGTCAACGTGTACCTGATCATCGCCATCTGCGCGGTATCCAGCCTGCTGGTGCTCACGCTGCTGCTGTACACTGCGCTGCGGTGCTCAGCACTGCCCACTGAGGGCGGGTGCCGGGCGGGCAAGCCCACTCTGGTGTGCTCCAGTGCGGTGGGGAGCTGGTCATACTCGCAACAACAGCCGCAGAGGGTGTGCTCTGGTGAGGGGCCACCGAAGACGGACCTCATGGCCTTCAGCCCCTGCCTTCCTCCTGATCTGGGATCAGTTGATGTAGGCGAAGAGCAAGATTTAAATGTTGATCATGGCCTCAAAGTAAGTCCATTTAAATTTAGAACTCATAAATTTTTAACAGAAAACTCTCTTTGTGATTTTGCAGCCACGACAGCCCAACCCTGACTGGCGTTACTCTGCCTCCCTGAGAGCAGGCATGCACAGGTATGTATTTCCCTCCTCATTCACTCAGAAGTTAACCGTTATCTGGGTCTGTGTGTTTATTCAGCTCTGTGCACCTAGAGGAGGCTGGCATTCTACGGGCTGGTCCAGGAGGGCCTGATCAGCAGTGGCCAACAGTATCCAGTGCAACACCAGGTAAAGAGCTGGGGTCTCTCCATTCTTTCTTGCTGTTAATGATTTGTAATGTTTTGTCTTTCAGAACCAGAGGCAGGAGAAGTGTCCCCTCCAGTCGGTGCGGGTGTCAACAGCAACAGCTGGACCTTTAAATACGGACCAGGCAACCCCAAACAATCCGGTCCCGGTGAGTTGCCCGACAAATTCATTATCCCAGGATCTCCTGCAATCATCTCCATCCGGCAGGAGCCTACTAACAGCCAAATTGACAAAAGTGACTTCATAACCTTCGGCAAAAAGGAGGAGACCAAGAAAAAGAAGAAAAAGAAGAAGGGTAACAAGACCCAGGAGAAAAAAGAGAAAGGGAACAGCACGACTGACAACAGTGACCAGTGAGGTCCTCAAATGGAAACAAGCCACTTAGCCAGTTTTTGTAATAATGGCAAATCTCTCCCATGTAGCAATTCCCTGCTCCTTTTTCCTATCTACATGAGCCCTCTTAGAGACCTCAGAAATCTGCAGAAAGTTCCCTGTGTCTGTCTAGAACGCATTTAACAGGTTTTGTCGTAAAAGCTTTACTAAGTCTGGTGTTAACTCTTTCTCTCCACTCTGGCTTGTTTTCAGAACCTAAAAAGCAGACCCAAGTTTCCTTTCTCCTCCGCCGCAAAGGAGAGGCTTCCCAGCCCCGCCAGTGAGAGGTTGGACTCTCTGCCCTGTGCTCCGGGGATCCTGTCTTGATGACACTTGCAGGGCAGGCTGAAAAGTTTTGAGATTGAGCAGCTTGGGAGTTTGTGGCCACTGGGTATGTGTGGCTACCGCGGGTATGCGAGTGCCAGATATTGGCTGAGACGAGCCAGCTTAGACTAATTGGTACAAGGAAGGCAAGAAAACAAAGACAAATAAACAGCGGAAGTTATCAGTATGGAGGGGAAGTGTAAACTTAAAGGGACCAGACTTTCTAAATCTTACAACTCAAGAGGTGGCAGCCACCCTCTAGGAGACAAAACTACCCCCACTGACAAGGCTTTAGGAGACCCTAAAGTCTGTTGGCTGTGACGTCATTATACCTAAAATCTGCATCATACCTGCAAGCCAACAGTTCAGTGTTTTAACAGAGAACCACCCTGGGAAACAGAAGCAGATCTGATGTGTTTCCTATACATGTCCTGTGCTCACTTTATTAAAAATTCTTTTGCACACAATGTTTATGAAAAGGCCAGATCCTTTTCCAATACTTATGCAAAAGCAAAAGAAAACCCCGACACCTCACCTTTCGCTGTTTGTTGTTTCATAGATTTATTTAAAAAAAGAGAAAGTCTATAGCTATAAATCTTTAAAGAGAAATATGAATACAATTCCCCTAAACTCTCCTCAAAAGAGAATTCAGTCTACAGCCATTTAAATGATCATTGCTGCTACAGAAGTGCTTTAAGAGAATTGCCTGAAACATCTGTATTATATCGGCCACCTGCCAATCACAGCTTTACTCTTTCAGGTCACTCTGGGGCTGCCTCTTGCATGTATTACTAAATAAAATGATCTCTCTTTCTCTCTCTCTCTCTCTTTTCTAAGAAACAATTATGTGCACTTTGATACACAACCTTCTCTAACCAACTATATATCAAGACCCAAAAATTGAAGAAAAATATTGTTTTCTCATACAGTGAGCAGATTTTTCAATCTACTAATTCTGTGACTTGTCTTGGTGTGCTAGCCTACACCTTCTCTTTGGTTTAGTTTTCCTTTTCTATAACACTCTGAATTGCTAATCTTACTAACACCTATGATGTTACCTGAAATCAATCTCCCATATGTATGCTGTATGCTATGCTAAGACTCCTGAAATATACTTACTCTGTGCTTGTGTATGTGAATGTTAATGCAACTATTACCTAGAGTGAACTTTAAGCTTTATTGTTGAATGTAATTCCATTATATTTCCTTTTGTACACCTGTGAAAAAGTGGAGTAGTGTTTTTTTAACCATTGTTAATCAGCTTTTGTGTATGAAAGACACAGTAAAATTTCTTTCTTAAATCAAGATACTGGTGATTCAAGGAATTTTATTTATGGTCCAGCCAAGAGCCATCTCGTGCCAAGACTTCTGCTGGCAAGGGAATGGATAAAGCTGTTTTGTTCTAGTAACAATTTTGGAATGAATACTGACAATATTCCATGAGGGTGTGCAAGCACAAATTTTACCAATCTGACCTCTTTGAAGTTGCAGAATGCTTTGAAATTCTAATGGTATCTGAAATATCAGCTCATAGAAAGTAACAAAATTTGCTGTCACCTTAAATAAGACATTTTAATTTTGTTATAATGTACAATTTAGAAGTTTGATTAATTATATTATCTATTTAGGCATTAATATAAAAGAGGTAGGAGTCTGTTATTTAAAAAAAGCATTAAATTTAAAAAAAAACTGTCTTGTCTACTTTTAGCTTCATTCTCCCATATTTTGAAGGGTGTGTAACTTCAGCTCTGCAGGATTGCATGGGGTAAAACTTGTTACCAACACATGTGAACCATTGCTACATTGTAGGTTGTGATCATTTTGCCCCACTGAAGCCCATGTATCTGACCTTACGTGCCTTTTGAACTAGGAGAATCGGGCTAATTTATTAATGATGATAATTATAATGTATCTGTACAGCACTTTTTACATTTGCGAAGTGCTTTCCAATCCATGTTAGTTACTAGTTATTACAGCTGTAAGGATAAAACACGTCATGTGGATTCATTTTGAATTGGTGCTATTGGTATTTCCTCTGTTATTGCTAATAAATGAAAATGGTGGTATGAAAGAAATGGTGGTCATTTCTAAGAATAGGAGGAA